GCCCATTGGGATACCCTGCAACCCTGAGTGTGAATTAATTAATGGGAATTAACAACACATACTTATCAATTGATCCTTGTAGTCCTTGGTTAACCACGGGGGCGGGGCGAGTTAGGCATTACTGAAACAATGAAGGTTAGTTACTGATAGGCCTCCTATGGAATATACAGTCTGATCTAGAGGCCTACAATATATCCATGGCAATGATGACACCTGTTGAATCTCTCAGTAAATCATAGGAACAATAGTGATGTTTGGACTGCTAGGTTTTCTGGTTACCATGGAAATGAGGGTGCTGGTTACAATTCTGTGTAATCACGCAGAGCCTAAGGTATGATGCACCCCCTCCTCCCCCACCCCGTCTGTAACCATGACCAAAGAGTTGACTATTTCAGTTGCGTTTCCCGAGTAGCCCCAGCAACAGGAGAAGCATCTAGAAATATGATTAAGTATGGGGTGTCAGGATGCAAGCCCTAACAAGGAAGTGTGAAAAAAGAAACATGGCGGGGCATTTTTTTCAGTAGGAAAAGGCCAAATCTATTCCATTGAATACAATGACATTGTTACTCTTGCTTCTTGCACAGGCGCAGTGCAGGACTGCTCCGAGCACGCCTACGCGCGCATTTTCTCCCCTTCCTCTCCCTCTTTCCACTTTCCTCTCCCTTTTTCTCCTCTCCTTTCCCCCTCCCACCACTTGGTCTTTCAGTCTTTCAGTCAGTTCGTTTAGGTCTCTCCTTCCGACCCCCACCCCCAGCTCCTCTCCCTTTCCTTTTCCCCCTCCCCCTTTCCTTTCCCGTCTCACGCGCCAGGCCGCTTGCACATGCGCATTAGGTACAAAGCCTCGCTCTTTGTCCCCATCTGTCGTTCACACGAACTCAAGCCTTTGGCATTCGGCAGCCAATAGAATCTAAGAAATGGCGGAAAAATGATTCCGCCTCGGGAGCTAAACCTTGATTGGCAGTTTAGCTAACCAATCGAGAACGCCATTTTGTACCCCTTGGCAGGCACCGAGCTCCGTCGTCTCGTTTCCGGCGGTCGCGCGCTCTTTTCTCGGGACGGGAGAGGCCGTGTAGCGTCGCCGTTACTCCGAGGAGATACCAGTCGGTAGAGGGTGAGTTTTGGGACGTCTTGGTTCTTGTTTGGTAACCTGACACGTTTCTTTGTGTTTTTAACAGAGAAGTCGAGGTTAGAGGGAACTGGGAGGCACTTTGCTGTCTGCAATCGAAGTTGAGGTAGGTGTAAGGAAGGGATAGGGTTGCCAGACCTGCTGATCTTCGTGCTGTGTTCTCTTTTCAGAGGCCCAGTATTTAGGCGACAGTGAATTTATTACTCTGAAGAGGGTTCTGCACATATTTCCAAATTATATTGGTGGTCATCAGAAGTAGGTGATAGGAAGAAATACTTCTCAAGGTACTTGCTACTTGGTGGGCACTGTTATAGGTAATTTATTTATTAGTCTACTTTTTCTTTGTAGGGTGCAAAAATGCAGAGTAATAAAACTTTTAACTTGGAGAAGCAAAACCATACTCCAAGAAAGCATCATCAACATCACCACCAGCAGCAGCACCACCAGCAGCAACAGCAGCAGCCGCCACCACCGCCAATACCTGCAAATGGGCAACAGGCCAGCAGCCAAAGTGTGTATATGCTAGGTGATGGAGTAGAAATGAGTCTTTTAAGTGACTGTGTGTCTTCTCTCAGATGAAGGCTTGACTATTGACCTGAAGAATTTTAGAAAACCAGGAGAGAAGACCTTCACCCAACGAAGCCGTCTTTTTGTGGGAAATCTTCCTCCCGACATCACTGAGGAAGAAATGAGGAAACTATTTGAGAAATATGGAAAGGCAGGCGAAGTCTTCATTCATAAGGATAAAGGATTTGGCTTTATCCGCTTGGTGAGCAACTGTTGGCTTTTGAGGCATGTGCTCTGAGTTATTCTGATTTTCCTCTGCTTCCTAGGAAACCCGAACCCTAGCGGAGATTGCCAAAGTGGAGCTGGACAATATGCCACTCCGTGGAAAGCAGCTGCGTGTGCGCTTTGCCTGCCATAGTGCATCCCTTACAGTTCGAAACCTTCCTCAGTATGTGTCCAACGAACTGCTGGAAGAAGCCTTTTCTGTGTTTGGCCAGGTAGAGAGGGCTGTAGTCATTGTGGATGATCGAGGAAGGCCCTCAGGAAAAGGCATTGTTGAGTTCTCAGGGAAGCCAGCTGCTCGGAAAGCTCTGGACAGATGCAGTGAAGGCTCCTTCCTGCTAACCACGTAAGTGAGGGTCATTTTCAGACGTAGACCTTTGATTAACACTGAACTTTGTTCTTTCTTCCAGATTTCCTCGTCCTGTGACTGTGGAGCCCATGGACCAGTTAGATGATGAAGAGGGACTTCCAGAGAAGCTGGTTATAAAAAACCAGCAATTTCACAAGTATGCAGTCTTGATAGATTTCCCTATTAGGTCAAAGTTAGTAACCTAGGAACCTTGCCTATAGGGAACGAGAGCAGCCACCCAGATTTGCACAGCCTGGCTCCTTTGAGTATGAATATGCCATGCGCTGGAAGGCACTCATTGAGATGGAGAAGCAGCAGCAGGACCAAGTGGACCGCAACATCAAGGAGGCTCGTGAGAAGCTGGAGATGGAGATGGAAGCTGCACGCCATGAGCACCAGGTCATGCTAATGAGACAGGGTGAGTCTAGGCCTGTAAGTCTTAAAGCTGAATGAGGAATATTCTTAGTCTGTTGTTTTTTTAGATTTGATGAGGCGCCAAGAAGAACTTCGGAGGATGGAAGAGCTGCACAACCAAGAGGTGCAAAAACGAAAGCAACTGGAGCTCAGGTAACTTTTCTCGAACACTTTTTCCCTAACAATCTGTCTTAAATACATTGGTGACTCTCTGTAGGCAGGAGGAAGAGCGCAGGCGCCGTGAAGAAGAGATGCGGCGGCAGCAAGAAGAAATGATGCGGCGACAGCAGGAAGGATTCAAGGGAACCTTCCCTGATGCGGTATATCTCCCATGTGCCCGTGATGTACCAGATTGGACTGTCTTGAGTATTTTTTGTTTTTCAGAGAGAGCAGGAGATTCGGATGGGTCAGATGGCTATGGGAGGTAAGGACTTAGGAGGTTAATGGCTCTGATTTTCCCTTGTGCTGATCACACTACTCTGCCTTAGGTGCTATGGGCATAAACAACAGAGGTGCCATGCCCCCTGCTCCTGTGCCAGCTGGTACCCCAGCTCCTCCAGGACCTGCCACTATGATGCCGGATGGAACTTTGGGATTGGTAATAAAACTGCAGTGCCTTAACAGTAATTCTGTTACAGTGTTGCTCTCTTTTTCTCTTTAAGACCCCACCAACAACTGAACGCTTTGGTCAGGCTGCTACAATGGAAGGAATTGGGGCAATTGGTGGAACTCCTCCTGCATTCAACCGTGCAGCTCCTGGAGCTGAATTTGCCCCAAACAAACGTCGCCGATACTAATAAGTTGCAGTGTCTAGTTTCTCAAAACCCTTAAAAGAAGGACCCTTTTTGGACTAGCCAGAATTCTACCCTGGAAAAGTGTTAGGGATTCCTTCCAATAGTTAGATCTACCCTGCCTGTACTACTCTAGGGAGTATGCTGGAGGCAGAGGGCAAGGGAGGGGTGGTATTAAACAAGTCAATTCTGTGTGGTATATTGTTTAATCAGTTCTGTGTGGTGCATTCCTGAAGTCTCTAATGTGACTGTTGAGGGCCTGGGGAAACCATGGCAAAGTGGATCCAGTTAGAGCCCATTAATCTTGATCATTCCGGTTTTTTTTTTTTTTGTCCATCTTGTTTCATTTGCTTGCCCCGCCCCCGAGACGGAGTCTTACTCTGTCGCCCAGGCTGGAGTGTAGTGGCATGATCTCGGCTCACTGCAATCTCTGCCTCCCGGGTTCAAGCTTGTCCAGGTTGATCTTGAACTCCTGACCTCGTGATCTACCCACCTCGGCCTCCCAAAATGCTGGGATTACAGGGGTGAGCCACCGTGCCCAACCTCACTTGCTTCTTATCCTTACACTCCCCCAGCCCCAGAGAAACTGCCACATACACCACAAAAACCAAACATCCCCCAATGACCTTAGCCCCATTGCTCCATTCACTCCCAGGTGAGAATTCAGGCAAACGTCCACAAAGGTCACAGGCAGCGTACATACGGTTCTGTTATACCCCATATATTACCCCTTCATGTCCTAAAGAAGACATTTTCTCTTAGAGATTTTCATTTTAGTGTATCTTTAAAAAAAAATCTTGTGTTAACTTGCCTCCATCTTTTTCTTGGGTGAGGACACCCAGGAATGACCCTTTTGTGTCTATGATGTTGCTGTTCACAGCTTTTCTTGATAGGCCTAGTACAATCTTGGGAACAGGGTTACTGTATACTGAAGGTCTGACAGTAGCTCTTAGACTCGCCTATCTTAGGTAGTCATGCTGTGCATTTTTTTTTTCATTGGTGTACTGTGTTTGATTTGTCTCATATATTTGGAGTTTTTCTGAAAAATGGAGCAGTAATGCAGCATCAACCTATTAAAATACATTTTAAGCCTTTTAATTTTCTGTGGTGTTTTTGAAGGGGAAAGGAGG